TTCCATTCTTTTGGGAATATAGCCAGAAGTAGGGTTGCTGGATCATACCGTAGTTCCATTTTTGTTTTCTCCTAGAAAGGCAGATTGCCACATGCAGCGCCTCATTTGGATGTGTCTGGAATCTTGACTACCCTACCTTCTCCTACAAATGGACCTTGAGAGCTTGTTTGGAGGTTCTACCAGGGAAGCCCAGCTCTTCTATTGGGTATGGTCGTTCTCTTCGACTGAGCTGCAGCTTCGGGAGGGACGCACATGAAGCAGTGAGGAAGGAAGGGGACACCCGCCTAGCCAGCCAGATCAGCCGAATCAACCCTGGCGATCAATGGGATGACAGGTGTCGCAGCCAGATCGCCCTCATATCCGGTAGTTCTACTTTTAACCTTTTGTGGAATCTCCATAGTTTTCTGCGGTGCTGCGCCATTTACATTCCCACCAACAGCGCACAGAGGTTTACACTTGTACATGTTTCCAATGACGAACTAAAAACTTTCATGTTTTCAGAGGTTCAACATGTCTATCCAGGGAACCTTGCTCTCCGATGTCTTCTCCTCTGGCCACAGTAAGAGGTTTCACAGACCCTCCTGGGTCAAGAGTAATTGTTAACTGGCCCTTCTCCCATGGGTCCCCGCGTAGACCCCCCCCCCCCCAACACTCAACTGGGGCGAAATGAAACGCAGGGACTGTGGGAAGGAACTGCGGTATGGGCTGGGTGGGCCCCAGGTCTCGCCCCTCGCCAAGTCTCCCAAGGGGACGCGATCCCGGACTGCACAAGCTGGGCCCGCGCGGCCTCCCAGAGCCCAAGCAGTCCCTTCCCAGCCGTTACCAGGCCACTTCCCGGCGCTCACTAGTGACGTCCCCGCCTCGTTCTGCGCGTGCGCGGCTCTGCCTCTCCGCTGCCGTTGTCAGCGCGACGGCGGGTCCTCGGCGGTCGGCAGACATCCGGGCCTGCTCCTGGCAGCTCCGCCCTGGCCCGCTCCGCCCCGCCCGCGGGAAAAAGGTCGCGTAGCGATGACGTCGTGGGGGCCTGGCCGGCCGTCGCGGACTCGGGAGATGGAGGAAAAGGAGATATTACGGCGGCAGATCCGCCTACTGCAGGGTAGGTCCGGCCGGGGCCGGGACGCGAGTCCCGGCTAACTGGGCCTGTGGTTCTGTCTTCTCAGGTCTGATTGATGACTACAAAACCCTCCACGGCAATGCCCCGGCCCCTGGTACCCCAGCAGCTTCTGGGTGGCAGCCACCCACTTACCACAGTGGCAGAGCCTTTAGTGCCCGCTACCCTCGTCCAAGCCGGAGGGGCTACTCTTCCCACCATGGGCCTTCGTGGCGCAAGAAATACTCCCTCGTGAATCGGCCCCCGGGACCCTCAGACCCTCCTGCCGACCATGCTGTGCGGCCGTTGCACGGGGCCCGGGGGGGCCAGCCTCCTGTCCCGCAGCAGCATGTCCTTGAGAGACAGGTCCAGCTCAGTCAGGGTCAGAACGTGGTCATCAAAGTTAAACCGCCATCAAAGTCTGGCTCTGCCAGTGCCTCAGGGGCCCAGCGGGGCTCTTTGGAAGAATTTGAGGAAACCCCCTGGAGTGACCAAAGGCCCCGGGAAGGTGAAGGTGAGCCCCCTCGGGGACAGCTGCAGCCCTCGAGGCCAACAAGAGCCAGGGGGACCTGCAGTGTGGAAGATCCTCTTCTGGTCTGCCAGAAGGAGCCTGGTAAGCCCAGGATGGTGAAGTCAGTGGGCAGTGTGGGCGACAGCCCCCGGGAGCCCCGCCGGACAGTCAGTGAGAGTGTGATTGCCGTCAAGGCGAGCTTCCCATCCTCCGCTCTGCCCCCACGCACTGGCGTGGCCCTGGGCCGGAAGCTGGGTTCTCATTCCGTGGCCAGCTGTGCTCCACAGCTCCTTGGGGACAGGAGAGTAGATGCTGGCCACACAGATCAGCCAGTTCCGTCTGGCTCAGTGGGGGGCCCCGCCAGACCGGCCTCAGGACCCAGGCAGGCCCGGGAGGCCTCGCTGGTTGTGACCTGTCGAACTAACAAGTTCCGGAAAAACAACTACAAATGGGTGGCTGCCTCCTCGAAGAGTCCCCGGGTTGCTCGGAGGGCCCTCAGTCCCAGAGTGGCTGCAGAGAATGTGTGCAAGGCCTCTGCTGGCATGGCAAACAAGGTGGAGAAGCCGCAGCTCATAGCTGACCCAGAGCCCAAGCCCAGGAAGCCAGCCACGTCCTCCAAGCCAGGGTCTGCCCCCAGCAAGTACAAGTGGAAGGCCTCCAGCCCCTCTGCCTCCTCCTCTTCCTCCTTCCGTTGGCAGTCGGAGGCCAGCAGCAAGGACCATGCCTCCCAGCTCTCCCCAGTCCTGTCTAGGTCCCCGTCGGGGGACAGACCAGCAGTAGGACACAGTGGCTTGAAGCCCCTCTCTGGGGAGACCCCGCTCTCGGCTTACAAAGTGAAGAGCCGCACCAAGATCATCCGGAGACGCAGCAGCACAAGGTGGGCATCCCGGCCGGCTGCGGTAGAGTGTGTGTTGAGAGCTGCCTGTATTTTGTCTCCACAGCCTTCCTGGAGACAAGAAAAGCGGCACCTCACCTGCCGCCACCGCCAAGAGCCACCTCAGCCTCCGGCGGAGACAGGCCCTCAGGGGGAAGAGCAGCCCTGTCCTGAAGAAGACCCCCAACAAGGGCCTGGTACAGGTCACCACGCACCGACTATGTCGCCTGCCACCGAGCCGGGCCCACCTCCCCACCAAGGAAGGTATGCTGGGAGCAGGGGCGCTGGGCACTGGGACCCATGTCTGTGCCCTGGGTTTTCTCTACAGCGTCCAGCCTGCATGCCGTGCGGACTGCACCCACCAGCAAGGTGATCAAGACCCGCTACCGCATTGTCAAGAAGACGCCGGCCTCGCCTCTCAGCGCCCCGCCCTTCCCCCTGTCTCTGCCCTCCTGGCGGGCCCGGCGGCTCTCACTATCCAGGTAGGAAGGCTTCCTGCAGGCTCCTGCAGGCCTTTTTATTGTGGTTTTCCCGTGGTTTTTGCAGATACCACTGTCCTTGCAAGGGCCGCATGAAGTTTGCTGAGGTCACCACGCCTTTCCAGGGAGCTGAGCCGGATTTGCTGTGTGGTCTTCGGAGGGGCTGTCCCAGGGCCTGGGAGTGGGGGGATGTCTGCTGTGAGTCTCTTTAGACAGCAGTGACCTGAGGGGTCCTTGAGGGCCTAGGCAGGATTCCTGGCCAGCCTGCCCCTCAGTAGCTGGCACAGACAGAGTGGGTCCTGGGCCGATGACCCAGCCCAAAGGGTGGCACAGGTGCAGAGGGTCGCGGGCCCGCCAAGGACAGCTGCACCTGGCCGCCTGGCACCTCTGCCGGACGAGCTGAACTCGGCACTCCGGGGCCATGAAGTCCCACTAATACTTGTTTTTTTGCAGCTGACATACAAAACACCAATAGCTTCAGCTGAAATGGATTTTTAAAAGTGTCATTTTATGGAGAATTTTACTTTCCATCTTGTTGTTTATTAGGCTCTTAAAGGGAAAGCTTGTAATGCATCCATTGATCGAAATACCAATTGAATAGATGTGAGCACATAAAATACATAAAATAGTCCCAGCCCCTCATAATGGAGCACGACGTTTGTAACGGAGGCAGTGTCATTAGTATTGCCCCCTGCCACCCAGCCAGGCTGCAGAGGCGCCTCCGAATCCTTCTTATTCATTACTGGGGTGAGACGGGGCAGGGATGGCCCTCGGAAGGACCAGTGCCCAGTGAGGAAGTCCTCAGATGTCACAACAGAGCCTCCACCCCACGAGTCAGCCCAGGGGCCGGGGGAGCCAGCCGTGCTCAGCCTCAGCTGGACCAGTCGCACTCAAGGCTGTCCCTGTCCTCAGGGGCCCCCAAACAAGGCTGCTGTCCCTAAGGCTGCATGGCTCTTTCCCCTCATGGCGCCCCTGGCCGCTGGTGCAGGGCTCTCAGCTCCCACCCAGGCCTGTAACCCTGCCTGCCTGCTGAAGGTGTATCCTGGAAAGCCAAGCGGCTGGACGGTCTCTGCAGGCCCCCATACTGGGAGGTAGATGCTGTGGGGGTGACAGCGGGACTAGAGAGCCCATCTGGCCATGGTGCCGGAGCCCCTGCTGAACAGCAGCTACTGCCCCAGGTACCTGGAGGCCCCTTGGAGCTGGTGAGGGCCCCACGGTCTGGGTATAGGGGTTTGGAGGATAGGGGGCCAGACTTGTGAGGAGTAAGTTAGAAGAGGGTTCTTTCTGTGAGATGAGGTGGCCATAGCCATCGTGAGGCCTGCGTGGCCACCACGTAGTCAGATTTCAGCCCTGGCAGCCACAGGCCCTTGAGCATTTAGCCCTGCCCCTGAGATCGTGGGGGCAGGGTCCAGGAGCCGGGAGCCCGCCTAGCACCCCCACTGCACGCCTCTGCTCTGTCTGGCCTGAGCGCCCCTCCCTGCCGGCCCAGCTTGGGCCCCTCCCATGAGGGACTCTGTCTTCCTCCTCCGGAACTCAGGACATTCTGTGAGTGTCTGTCCAGTAGAACCACCTCCCCTGCATTGCCCCAGCCTCACGGGCTGGGCCTCTCCAGCCAAGGGCCCCATGTAGCCTGGCCAACCCATTCGGGGGCCGCAGTGGCTCAGCACCAGGAGAAACCGGGAGGGAGGCTTCCAGCCAGCCCCACACGCGCACACGCATGGACACACATGCATGCTCGCCCTCCCGAGCCAGCACGGTGATGGGGGTGTCAGCGTTTCCAGTGGAAAGCCCCACTTAAGCAGTTTAGTGCCTGTCATGGCGCAGCTCTGCCTGACCTACTTGGGGATTCGCTGCGGCGCCGCCTCCCCCCGGCCGCTCCTCTTCTGCTGACTTCGCACTCCCCGCTCGGGCTCCAAGCTTCGAAAAATTGTGCTCCATTTCCTGAAAATGCTTCTCCGGTTGTTTTCTCTGTGTCTCAGCTGGACTGCCTGTTTACTGCACGTTGCCACTGGCCTGGGCGGCCTGGCCAGGGGCTGCTGGGTCCCCGGCCCACACACAGACACAACCCCGGCCTAGAAGGCCCTGAGGTCGTGTCCCCGTGGCCCGGTACCTGCTCCTGTGGTCCTGCCTCTTCTGGCTGCTAGGGCCGGGCCAAGACCTCGCTCAGCCCTTGGCCTCTCCTGCTGTCACCATACTTATGCCCCCGAGGGTCTTTCCACGTCTGCATATTGCACGTCCCTGTGTCACGTCCGTAGCAGCCTTGCCATCGTCCTGGGGAGACAGGGACAGGCTCGCCCTTCTCGGAGCTCTCAGGGCATGTGTTCTGACCATGCCTCCCTCCTTGAGCCCCGCTGCTCCCTTTGTTCTCAGAGAGCCCATCTTGCCCCAGCCCGCATTCCCAGCGCCTGGCCCTTGCTGCCTGAGCCCACTCCTTGTATCTGCTGACCAAGCCCTGGCAGCCACCTCTCTGCCACAGGTCTCCTTCCTGAGTGTCTGTAACTGACCAGGGCCTCCTGACCCTTCCCCACCCCACACTCCTCCCTTAGGACCTCTTAAGGTCCTGGGAGCCCCAGGGTGGCACACACTTGGGTGTGTTCTCGCAACACACATTTACAGAGCCCCCTGCGTGCCCGGCACATCCGCAGGGCCAGGGGTGCAGCAGTGGTCTTTGCAGATACGGCCCCTGTGCTCATTTTCCCCAGTGGTAAGTAGGGCCGGCCTCCCCAGTGCTGTGACATCTGCACTTGGCCTCAGGCCTGCCCTGGGATCTGGACAGAGGGACAGCACGTGCAAAGACCTGGCGCCAGGAGGGAGCACAGTGCTTTCCAGAAACCAGAACTTCCCAGGAGAACTGGAGTTCTAGGCTGGAGAGAGGCTGCATGGGGGCTGTGGCCAGCAGGACCTGAGTGCCTGGCCCTGCAGGGCTTTCTAACCTGGTCATCTTGAGAACGAGGGGACCCACTGCAGGGTCTTGGCAGGGACTTGATCAAATGTGCAGCTTTCAAACCAACTGGCAGGGTGGGGTGGGTGCAGCCCCCTTTCAGCTGTGAACCAGGGCGGAGACCCAGCTGGCTCAGTGCCGGCCTGGGGCTCTGCGTGGCATGTTCAGGGCCTGGGCATTGCCTCGGGGCAGGGCTTCTGCCAGTGGTGAGGCTGAGGGCCCTGGGCAGGGGGTCCGAGTGGAGGCTGATGAGGCCCCTCATGGGGAGAACTGCTGACCGACACTGGCTGCGGGGCCTGGCTGTGGGAGCAGGAGGGCCAGCTAGTGCTGGAGTGTGTTTAAAAGACAAGACTGGAGCTGGATTGGCAGCAGCCGGAGGTGCAGAGCGACAACACGAGGGTCCTGGAAGGTCCCCATCGTCCCTGTCTGCCTTCAGTTTCCCTCCCAGGGTCTGATGTCCCCTCGCCGGCTCCACCGTGTGGCGGCGCTTGGCAGGAAGAAATCTTCAAATCCCAGCCCTCCCTGCTGTGGAGCCCCTGGCGGGTCTGGAGGGTCTGGGAGCAGCTCTCCCCTCTGCTGGCCTCGCCTCTCCCGCCCCTGGTCACACAGCGACCTCTCTGTTCCCAGGTGTTCTCCTCAAGCACAGACACAACCTCACGGAGTTCTCAGGGGCTCACGTGGGGTGGGATGTCACCGAGGCTGGCATGGGAACTTCGGTGGCGGGGAGGGAAGGATGCTGAGGGGCTGCTATGGGGAAGGAGCCCCTGGTTCCCATCAGCAGCTCTCCTCCAGATGAGGGTCTCTGGCCCCACTGTGGTCTGTGTTGGCCTTTGTGTAGCCGCTGGTCGCACCACTGGGCCTGGGAGCTGGGTTGGGAGGTGCTCCGGAGAGGCCCAGCCTTCCCAGGGCTGCCTGCAATCTGGCCTAGGCCTCGAACCCCTGGCCACATGACCCAAGGCCTTGGAAGACCCTGTTGAACAAGCCACAGAGCCTCAGGGAGGGTGTCCTGGGCAGCATGTGTCTGAAGGTGCTGTGGGACTGGGCAATCGGAAGATACAGCTTTTGGGCTTAAAAGCTGCCTGTCTGTGGCCTGGACCCTCGGGTCCCACCAGTGTGTGTCCCGCCGGGGCATCCTGGGTGCTGGGCTGCTTCCCGGGTCTCTAGGGTGGAGGAGGCCTCCCCCAGTCCCCTTACCACCTCTGCCTGAGTCAAGAGACCGGGCCCCTTCCCCAGCCTTCCTGCCATGCCAGTGTGCCAGTCACGCTGACTACCAGGCCCAGCATTCTCTGATTGGTCTCAGAGCTGGGTCGCATGGCACGGAGACACCGCAGGCAGTGCCCATGGCAGGGAGCAGGACCTGAAAGGGCCCGGGTGCTCAGAGGGCTGGACTCACCCGAGGAGCCGCATTGGTTTGTCAGATGTGTTTCTGCTGAGCTGGGGCTTCTGCTGCTGGGAGCGCAAGTGCTGAGGCTGTCACCCTGGGGGCAGGCAGTGCACTGGGCCTGCTTGCTGTGCATGCACTGCCCTGACTGCGAGGCCACTGATCTGGGCCACGTGTATGTGTGCATCTGTGCCCAGGATCAATGACGTGGCCTGGGGTGAGGCCCCTCTCAGCCTGCACGGCCCACATGACATGGCGCGGGGGCTGCTCTGACCTGCCACGGGCAGTGCCCTCGGAGTGGGTAGAGTGTGGGTGTCCAGGGTTGGTCCTCAGAGTCCTTGCATGGGCCACTTGGCAGCAGTGGCCCAGGCCAGGGCTTGCAGGCCCGGGAGCCTGGCAGCTGGCAGGCTGTGCGTGGGCATGCCTTGTGGATGCCGGCAGGGGATGCACCAGGTTTGCCCCTGGGCTTTCAGGAAAACCAAGACCTCAGAGTGAGCCTCTCTCCCATCTTGCCCAGGCCCCCAGCACCACTGAAGTCCTGGGGACAGGTGACAGGAGTCCCTGAGGGTCGAGAGCCAGAGGTCCGCCCGGCCCCCACTGTTGCTACCTGTGCCTAGCGAGGCTGGCAGCACTCAGCAGGTCCGAGGGGCCCAGGCTGAGGCAGGACAGGGGCTTTCAGAGACAGGAGGGCCTGGGCTCAGCCCTCTGGGCACCTGTGGTGCCCCTCGCCAGCCCGGGCAGCCTCTGGCCTGCAAGTTTCCAGCTACTCCTAAGGCAGTACTGCACAGACAGCTTCTTCATACACCTGCTTTTGTAGTGTGTGTGTCTTTCTCCCCATTACTGCTGCTTTTCATTTAAAATGTTATCTCCCCCTCCTGGCCTTTGTCCCCCCCCAGGGAGGAGAGGGGAGGCCCAGCCTCGCCCTGGTGTAGTCAAGGTTATGGTGATAAATCCTGGGGCATTGTCACTTCTGTTCGGAGTAAATTGGCTGGCTGCTTTTGGGCTGAAGGAAAGATAATTTGCTGTAGTATTTCAAATGGATTAGAAATGGATTTGAAGGGAAAGTTCATGCCTCCCATTACAAAGGCGAGAAAGAAGACTATCTTAAGGCACTGTTCCCTCCCTGGCCTTCATTATCCACGCTTAATACCTTTCCTATTTTCCAGCGTTAATGAAATTTCCTGGCAGCGTGGGCCTGCCGGACGGATGGGAGAGGCCTTTAGATCTGCAGCTCCCGTTGCGGAAAAGGAATTACAGAGCCTTCCGTGAGGGCAGACGCGCGCTCCGGGTCCTTGGCCCTGCTATTATCTCATTAATTTCATCCCCCTTCTCAATGCAGTTCGTTTCCAAAGGCCATCCTCTCCATTAGGGTCACAATTTACTGGAGTGCTGTGACACCCACGGCCGTGAAAAGCTACAAGGCCCTCGCCCCATGCCCTCCCAGCACCCTCCTGCTGTAGGTTCCAAAGCCAGCCAGGCAGCCAGGGCGAGGGCAGGGGTGAGGGCAACCCTAGACAGCTCTCCGTCACCCCCGCCAACCTGCACAGGCCCGACGTTCTGCCACAGCATCTTCCCAGGATGCAGCTTCTCGGAATGAGGCTCTTGGGCTAGGTGTGCTGAGCACCAGGAAGCGCCCTGCCCCATTCCCGGGAGGCCCTGGGCTCCCAGGCTATGGTGGGCAGTGGGGGGCTGGGAACATTCCCAAGCATGAAGAGCGGGCGCAGATCCCGGGACGGCTCAGCAGGGGCTGCCACATCTCCATTCCGCCCAGATCCTCTAATGTCCTCTGGGTGTTCTCACACTCCAGTAAGGTGTTTTTTTTAGGAGGGAAGAGAAGGGGACAAGCTAATTGTTCATGTTCATCCATGAGAATGAGCAGGGGCGGCTGGGCGCAGTGGCTCATGCCTGTAATCCCGGCACTTTGGGAGGCCAAGGCCGTCAGATCACCTGAGGTCAGGAGTTCGAGACCAGCTTGGCCAATGGGGTGAAACACCATCTCTACCAAAAATACAAAAATTAGCCGGGCGTGTTGGCACATGCCTGTAATCCCAGCTACTCTGGAGGCTGAGGCAGGAGAACCTCTTGAACCCGGGAGGCGGAGGTTGCAGTGAGCCGAGATCGCACCATTGCACTCTAGCCTGGGTCACAAGAGCAAAACTCCATCTCAAAAAAACAAAAAAATAAGAAGGAGCGGGGGCATGGCTGCTGTAGTGCCCAGCCAGGCCGAGGTCCTGAAACAGAGCTGAGGGGCGGCCCTGGTGGGTGGGGCGGTCCTGGAAGCTTCCAGTGCCTGCTGACCCCCAGAGGCCCTGATGCCTCTGCCCCACGGGCCCTTCCCTGGGCCTGGCCAGCTGTGGCTGCCCCTGGGGGAGGGGAGCAAGTGCTGCAGCCCGGGCCTCGCCCTCCATCCGGGTGCCTTTGGAGAGCCACACAGTGAGTGGGTGGTGGCCTGTCCCCATGTGAGCCTCAGTCAGGGGGACACTCCTGCAGGTGAGTCCTTGCACACCTGGGTTCTGGGCCTCCCTCCCAACCATCTCCTCAGGGAGTCCTGGCTGGACCCAGGTGGAGAGCTGGGTTGGCTCTGTTGCCTGCTCGTCCTTCCTGCTTTGTGGCGGCCAGGGTTGAACCCAGCCTGTGCCGTGGGCGGGGTCAGGCATGCAGGATTGGGTGCTTCCCCCGAGAGTGCAGACTTACCATCTACTCACTGGAGCCTGTGGGGAGGCAGGGAGCTGGGGGCTCCCGGGAGCAAGTCCAGGCTGGCCCTGAGCAGCCTTTCCGGGGCGAGGACCACAGTTAGCTTTGGCCCCAGTTGTATGATGGCCAGAGGCTCTGTGAGTGGCTGGTGCTGCGGTGGGGGGGTGCACCCTGGCCACCAGCCCCCTCACCCTCCCAATGGTGAGACCCCTGAGGCCTGTGAGTACTGTGGGGCTGGTGCAGGGCCCTGGGCTCAGCCTGACTGGGATTTGGGGTCAAGCTGAGTGTCCCCCAGGTAGTGGCCGTAGCTCCTGTGGAAGGTCAGAACCTGCCTCTGAGCCCCCCAGGCTGATGGGGTTCTCCAACTGAGAGGCTGGTGCAGGAGGTCCTGCCTGGCCTGCCTCCCTCCAGGCCTGGTGCCAGGATAAGCTGAAGGTACAGGCCATGCACCTGCTGGGCCTGCAGGCACCTGGAGGCCGGGGCTGCACTGGGACCCCAGGGTCTGATGAGAGCCTGGAGGTCTGAGTCTGGCTGGCAGGATGCCTACCCTCCACCCCTCTGGCCCAGACAGTGCCCGGCTGGGGGTTGGGGAGCAGCTGGAGTGTGCAGGGCGCAGACAGGATAGGTGGGAGGTGGGGGCCAGCAGACCACTCAGCACTGCCAGGCCCCTTGGTGGGCTCTTTCCCGCCAAGATTGGTGTTTGTGAACTTGAATTTTAATTAAAGGAAACTGGGTTAAGTGCTCCAGCCGCCGTGCTTGTACTTACACTGCAGCTCCCATCCCCGGCACCGGGCTCTCTCTGCTCCCATTCTCTCTCTAATGGGCCCTTGGAGGCCCCCGGCTGCTGAGAATTACCCCAGCTTGCAGGCAGAGGGACCAAGGCCCGGAGGGGTTGCAGGGCTGAGTGGTGGGGATGGCGGTGGAACCCGACAGAAGGGCTGCTCCATCCCCAGTACCACCAGGTCTGTTGGCTCCTCGTGGGTGGCTTTGATGGATATGCTGCTGTCCCCCTGTACCTGCCCCATCCAGCCAGACAAGCGAGCCCCACCTTCATGCATGCTGCGGGCCTGGGTCTAGGGGGCACCCCACCCTGGCCCAGACCAGCTGGAAAAGGGTCTCCTGCGGCTGTGGATGGGTTGGGGGGCTCAGGTACTCCACAGCAGAGAGGGCTGTGTAGCTGCAGGGCCATGGGGACCAGTGTGGGATGGGGAGCGTAGAGCAGGGGCACAGCCCTGTGCCAGGCCTGAGCTGCCCGTCCTCGCCTCCCACTTGACTGGTCCCTTTGCTGCCTGCGCACCCATGGCTGCCCAAAAATGTCTTGCCCAGATTTGCTGGGGGTGTGGTATCCACCTCAGGGGTCATGGCAGCTTGAGCAGAGCGTGAGCTCATGTGGAATCAAGCTCAATTTGCCAGGCCCTGAGCCCCCCACCTTGGGGGCTGCTTGCCCGAGGGTCCGCAGGGCTGTGGGTGTGGCTGGCAGCTGCAGGGAGGTGCCTCTGGAGTGCAGCTCAGGCCCCTCTTGTCTTACTCTGCCCCTTGGCTTCCTGGAGGCTGTGGAGTATTTGGCAGGAGTGGGGGCTGCCAGGGCTCAGGGTCTGTCGGCCTAGGTCTCTTCCTCTAGCCAGGGTCATCAGCTCAGCTAACTCCAGGGGCTGTCGCGGCCTCTTCAGCCCTTGGACTTGAGGCAACATCAGCATTTCCCTCAAACAGCCTGGCCCGGGGTCTGTGAGGCTGTCCCCATGCCCTCTCAGTGCAGGGCTCTCTGAGCTGTGGATGAAGGGGAGGCAGGACAGGGTGGAGGAGGAGAAGAGGCAGGGTAGCCTGCTGACCCTATGGTGTCTGTGGTCCTGACGGCCAGGGTGGTATGTGCTGGGGCCGGTTGGTAGAAATAGCCCCAGCCTTGAAGCCGACTCAAGGGAGCCTCAGCCCAGGTGCCAAGGGCCAGGTGTGCTTCTCACCAACACGCAGACACCTTGCAGCCCCTCTGCCCTGCAGCCCCAGGGACCCTTACCCTGCAGCACACAGCCAGGTGGTCAGGGCCCAGGGGTGGTTATATCCACGGGGAGGTGTGCACTGGAGGACGACGCTGCCCTCTCACCGTGGCTTCTAGGGGCGCATGAGTTCCCAGCCTCGTGGGTGGGGTCGGGGGCGCCACCTCCTGGGACTCCTTGTCAGTGTTCCCTGATGACGGCCAAAATGTCCCTGAGGTGGGGGTTGGGGGCCAGAGGGGGACAGAGGTCTCTTGGCAGCTGGGCCAATGGCCCGTGGTCACCCAGCTGGAGTGTGTACCCACCGCAAGTGCTGCTCCCTGTCCCCCTTGGGAGGCCAGGCCTGGGCTCGGCCCCTGGCACTGACCATCAGAGCTGTAGTCTGTCCTGGGGCCAGGTTTGACGGGCATTTCCTGTCTCTGCAGGTCCCTGGT